ACAGATAATGTGTAGTATTGTCTTGAAAAAAATATACACAAATGGTATACTTTGTCTCCCTCTGTGATTAGTTTTTTCACTATCATTTAGTTTTTAAGATTTATTCCTATTGACATAAATAGCTATAGTCTTTTCAATTACTGTGTTGCATTTCATTTTATAAATATACCATACATTATTCATCCATTCCTCTAAGGGTGGGCATTTATGTTGTTTTCAAGGTTTTGCTATTACAGTGTTACAACGAATATCCTTAGCTTAGCTGGTCTCCTTGTCTTATACAAATTTTACTGACCTTTCAAGATCCCGCTTTCATCCCAGCTCCTCTGGGAAAGCCTTCCCTGAATCCCCCAGCCCACAGCGGCAAAGTCTTGGTACTCAAAGTTGCTTGTGCATCTTTGGTATCATCCCACTGCCAAGCACACAGCTACGCAAAGTAAGGCACTTAAGAAATATTCGCTACACGGATGAACAAATGAATGAATGAATGGGGCAGCACCACTCCGTAATGGCTCTATTCCTTTTTAATGGACTTTGGCGCCTTGGCCCACTTTCCTTCTTTGACAGCACTGGTCCTACTCCAGAGCATTCCTCTAGCTAGCAAAGCAGTGTGTGGATGTGTGGGTGTAGGTGGCGATACAGACCTCACTGGATGAGGACCGCCTCTCCCTGCAAGTTCACGATCCCGGCAAACTCCAGTGCTTGAAGTTCAGAGTCCTACCCCACCCCCCTCACCCCCACGCCCCTTCTGCACTGGTCAAGCCAGCGAGCCGCTGCAGCCCTGATCGAGTTAAGGCGCGGCGGCCCCCGGGGCCGCTGGAGAAGGATGCGGACGGGGCCAGTGACTCGTATAGATCCCTCCGCGCGGAGCTCGGGCCGGCGCTTCTTCCTGCGGGAAACCCCTGGGTGCCCAAGGCGGCGGGGCCGAGGCCGCGGCGACAGTGGGGCGGGGCTTGCGGTGGGAGGAGGCGGCTGAGGCGGAAGGACACACGAGGCTGCCTCGCTGCACACCCGAGAAAGTTTCAGCCAAACTTCCGGCGGCGGCTGAGGCGGCGGCCGAGGAGCGGCGGACTCGGGGCGCGGGGAGTCGAGGCATTTGCACCTGGGCTTCGGAGCGTAGCGCCAGGGCCTGAGCCTTTGAAGCAGGAGGAGGGGAGGAGAGAGTGGGGCTCCTCTATCGGGACCCCCTCCCCATGTGGATCTGCCCAGGCGGCGGCGGCGGCGGCGGCGGAGGAGGAGGAGGAGGCGACCGAGAAGATGCCCGCCCTGCGTCCCGCTCTGCTGTGGGCGCTGCTGGCGCTCTGGCTGTGCTGGGCGGCCCCCGCGCATGGTGAGTATCGGGCTGAGGGGCGCTGTCCGCGGTACTTCTAATGTGCATTTGTTTTTATTTTTAGCATTGCAGTGTCGAGATGGCTATGAACCCTGTGTAAATAAAGGAATGTGTGTTACCTACCACAGTGGCACAGGATACTGCAAGTAAGTTTTTCTCTTCATATATTTTCTTTTTGTGTTTTCATGGACTCTTCTCTTTTCCATACAGATGTCCAGAAGGCTTCTTGGGGGAATATTGTCAACATCGAGACCCCTGTGAGAAGAACCGCTGCCAGAATGGTGGGACTTGTGTGGCCCAGGCCATGCTGGGGAAAGCCACGTGCCGGTGTGCCTCAGGGTTTACAGGAGAGGACTGCCAGTACTCGACACCTCATCCATGCTTTGTGTCTCGACCTTGCCTGAATGGCGGCACATGCCATATGCTCAGCCGGGATACCTATGAGTGCACCTGTCAAGTCGGGTTTACAGGTAACTAATGAGACCAAAGCCAGTGCTTCCCTGCCAGTACTGAGTTTTGTTATCCTTCCTTTAGGTAAGGAGTGCCAATGGACCGATGCCTGCCTGTCTCATCTCTGTGCAAATGGAAGTACCTGTACCACTGTGGCCAACCAGTTCTCCTGCAAATGCCTCACAGGCTTCACAGGGCAGAAGTGTGAGACTGATGTCAATGAGTGTGACATTCCAGGACACTGCCAGCATGGTGGCACCTGCCTCAACCTGCCTGGTTCCTACCAGTGCCAGTGCCTTCAGGGCTTCACAGGCCAGTACTGTGACAGACTGTATGTGCCCTGTGCACACTCGCCTTGTGTCAATGGAGGCACCTGTCGGCAGACTGGTGACTTCACTTTTGAGTGCAACTGCCTTCCAGGTAAGGAGCTCCCTAGTGTCCCAGGATTAGGGGGCTAGAAAATTGTTTATTGTCCCTTTTGTAGAAACAGTGAGAAATAAGAGGAACAGAGCTCTGGGAAAGAGACAGGCAAGTCTGGAATGGAAAAGAACACGATGAGAATTAGACACTGGAAAATATGTATGTGTGGTTAATAAAGTGCTTTAAACTGAATTGACATTAACAGTAGGTGATCAACTTTACTATGTGCTTGTGCTTTTGCTTTTGATGGAGTAATTCATTGTTTTCTTATCCACCTAAATGCACCCAGCTGCCCTTGATTTTCTCTGGGCTACTGGCCTTCACAACCCTCTCCCATGTACCCTCTCTGACTTTGGGGTAACCCTCCCCTAACTTAAAGCTAGAGAATTCTGAAACTGAGGAGGGGATCCTCTGTTAATCAGTGAGCACTTTTTGATGAGCTGATAGATGATATATGAGAGACTATGTGTGGCACAATACTTTGTTACACTCTTCACTGATACAAGTGTTGTAGAGTGCACACACAACCCAAAGATAGAAATAAAAAGAGGAGCAGTGTCGGGGAGCTTGGGGCCTGGTGTTCCATGGAGAGGGAGAAAGGAACAAGCTTGGCCAATTCATTCAACTCCTTATAAAAATGATGAGGAGGCTGAAAACCAAGAATTTTGATTGGGAACAGAATACAAGCAGCTGAAGCAGATGAATTACTAAGCAACAAAGATCCTGTTTTTATACAAATATCCTTAGTACAAAAACAAAAGAAGGAAAACTGTAGGAGGGAGTAATGTGCTAAGTAAGCAGAATTGCCTCAAAAAGAAGTTGTTCTAGTTACTCTTTCAGAGTGGGAATCTTAGATTCTGGTATTGTGGATATGGTTCACATATAATGGGATTGTGTGTTTTATTTTGGAGGGATTAAAGGTCATAGTTTGGTCCTCAGTATAAAATCAACTGGTAATTTATTCATTTCATTTGGTAAAAATGTATTGACTGCCTGCTATGTTCTAGGCACCATGCTATGTATTTGGAATACAGCTATACAAAGCATTGTCACATAATTGAAATGAAAATTTTATATTATTTAAGTCACAAGAACAAGCTATTTAATTATATTACTTTTAGTTTCTCTTTTAATAAAGAATAGATAATGCTATCATTCTAGATACTAAATAAGTATTTTCTTAACATAATATTACTATCCA